TTGAGGCTGTCAAAATAATGTGCACACTTCAGTAGGTTGTTAGAAGTGGCCTCCTGGTCAGTGAATCATCAGTGGGATCAGATGAAAGTTATTCCTACCAGTTATCTAAGAAATAGGAAACTTGAAGTTTCTGCTAAGAACTAAGTCCACACGGAATGCTAGAGATCATGCTGCAAAATGAAGACTCATTTGTTTGTGAGTGGTAGTCCATGAAATCTATCCTTTCTTTGCCAGCAGGCGTTCAGCAATCTGGATTTTATATTCTATCAAGACAAAGAGTAGAGATGACTCAAACATTTCTAACATTTATAGAGCACTTAGTGACATGCCCCTGGTACTTCCCTAAACATTTTACATGTGTCATCTCCTTTAATCCTCACAAGAACGCTATGGTCTAAGTATTATTATTCCAATTTAAAAGAGAAGGTTGGGGACAGTGACACACACCTGGACTTACAGCACTTTGGGAGGCCGAGGCGGGAAGATTGCTTGAGGCCAGAAGTTGGATACCAGCCTGGGCAACATAAGGAGACCCCCTTCTTTACCGCTCCCCCACTCCCGCCAAAAATTTAGCCGGGCAATGTGGCACGTGCCTGTAGTCCCAGCTACTCAGGAGGCTGAGGCAGGAGGATCGCTTGAGCCCACGAGTTCGAGATCGCAGTAAGCTATGATCATTCCACTGTACTGCAGCCTGGGTAACAGAGACCCTGTCGCTAAATAAATAAATAGACCTGAGTTGGAATATCGGCTCTGGAGACCTTAGTGTAACCATGCGCAAGTGTTTACTCACCTATTAAATGAGACTAAAGGTATTTTCTTCTCATGACTATATATAGCATACCACTAAGCCCTCTAGACATCATATTCCCCATCCATCGCCCCGTCCAGTGGACCAGGGATGAAGCGGGGATGCGCTAGGCATCCCGGTTTGTCACCAGGGGGCGTGCGAGGCCCTCAGCTTGGCGGGCGGTGAGGCGTGGGGTGACGGGGGGATGGCGGGGGCCGGCATGCGCGCGCATGCGCCGTGGTAAAAGGCCGGTACCTCGGGCAAGATGGCTATCAAGAGTATCGCTTCCCGCCTCCGGGGTTCCCGTCGTTTTCTGAGCGGCTTCGTGGCTGGGGCTGTAGTGGGCGCTGCGGGAGCTGGGCTCGCGGCCCTGCAGTTCTTCCGGAGTCAGGGCGCTGAGGGAGCGTTGACAGGGAAGCAGCCGGATGGTAAGTCTGTGGGCCCGTCCTCCCTTCGCTGGCCCAGATTTCGGGCTCCGACTCCTACCTGGAGTGTGAATGGCAGTCCTTGACGGACAGCCTTCACCGTTTGCTGGGCCCCTAGCCTGGCCCTTGGTTTCTGACCTTTATTCTCCCGGCTCGGCCTCCCTTCCCCACCTCGCGTCTCGCCAGCTTCCCTCATGTCCTTCCTTCCCCCGGGCATCTTCGTTTTCTGCACAGAACCACCCCCGCCGCCCGACTTTCTTCCCCCCAGTTACTCATCGCGATATCTATGTTTTAATGTCTGTGTTCTCTACTAAGATTGTTAGCTCCATAAGACTTGAGACTATGTCTGTTTTGGTCTCCATCATCTAACCAGCACAGTACCTGGTACATAATTGGCATTCAGTAAGTATGAATGAAGGAATAAATTAATACATGCCCCCCCTTTTTTTTTTTTTTTCATTTTTAGGATCTGCAGAAAAGGCTGTCTTGGAACAATTTGGATTCCCTTTAACTGGAACAGAGGCAAGGTGTTACACTAATCACGCTTTGTCTTATGATCCCCCAATGTGGACAGGAGTTTTGTTCTTTTAGGGAACTAAAAGAGTGCCAGTAGATGAATGAGGGGGAAGGTGATGTGAAATGATGCTGGAGAAGTAAGCAGGTGTGTCAGTTTATTCATGTGTCCTTATGTCTTGATAGGGTCCTGTAGAATTGCCAGATCTTGATAATTAATGTCAAATTGGTTTCTAGGTAGATTCTTCAAGTTTACACTCCTAGCATCATTGTTTCTTCTCTCTCTCAACCTTCACCTATGGTGAGCATTACTGAGCTTTACCAATTTAATGCTCATTTTACTTGTGTTTATTGATTATCAATGAGGGTTAACATGCTGTGAATTAGTCTTTTTTGGTAAGTTATTCTTTACCTATTTCAGTTGGGGTATTCTCTTTTGAATTTATTTGTAAAAGTTCTTTTATTTATTAAGGATATTACCTTTTGTCACAGTTGTTTTGTTCCCTTTTGTTATTTGCTTTTTAATTTGCTGTGTGTTCCACATATTCTCCTTTGCTTTAAAATGTGTGCTATGGCTATGCATATTAAAATGCTGATATTAAAGTTAGTGTGTGCCATTCTAGAGTGCACAGCAACCAGCAGAATAACAGGAGGCTTGGAATGTACTTGGTGTTAGACAGAAACTGATGTAAGTGAAAACTTTATCAAGCATATAAGAAAACCTGGGCATTTTATATTGTATAATAAGTCTTGTGAGCTGTGTACTTTTGAGGCAATAAAATAGAGCCAATTAATATTATTTGAAAATAGGGAGCAATGTACCTGTGTTTTACTTGATTTTAATGTAAAAGGTCTTCTGTTTTCAGTAATGATGGACTGAGTTATTCAGATAGAATCTTCCTGCTGAAACAGAAAATGTTAGTATATAAAAAGTGTATATCTGTATTTTTTTTACCTTTTTTTTTGAGATGGATTTTTGCTATGTTGCCTAGGCTGGTCTTGAATTTCTGGGTTCAAGTGACCCTCCTGCCTCAGCCTCCTGAGTAGCTGGGATTACAGGTATGTGCCACTATGCCCAACTAAAAGTATATCTTTTAAAAAATGGCTTAAGAAAAATGAAGAGCCAGCAGCATAGTGGCGAATTGCTAGGTTAGTGTTGGTGGGAGAAAGCGAGAATCCAAAGAGGTAAGCGCAGTCTTGGCAAACCAAAACCACATTTGCCTTTGAATTCACAGCATTATGGGGTGAGGAGGATTGAAGGAAAGACCTAAGACTCACCCAAGGTAGATTGTCCTGTAGGTCTTGCAGTGTAGGAGACCCTTCCTGTGTTACCCTGGAACTCCAAAGGGCTACATCCTCAGGGAAGAGTGAACTAGAACTAACTTCCCTGCCCACTCTTAGGGACTACATGGAAGGTTGTCTTGGCACTGAACGGAGAAAGGTCAAAAGGAAGATAAAAAGTTTGTTCCAGAGAAGGTAAAGTCAAAAACTGGCTATCATGCAGACTTACAGCCCAAATCTGTGCATCGAGAGGAGATCAGGGAACCTTAATCCCTGAGCATGGTTTAATACGGTTCTCCACTGGGAATACTGCTAGACACCTTACAGCAGTAAATTTATATCTTTTCTCAAGGAAGGTATCTTTTTAGGTCTTTGGAAATTCCTACAAATTGCTTTTCCAGGGCAGTAAGCACCAGCCAAAGATAACTAGCTGTAGAAGGAAGTGATTCCAATGGTAATGACACTTAGAAATTTACTAATGATAAATTTTTCTGTATTATTCTTTATAAAGTGATTCTAAAAAGCTACATATATGATACTTTACTGTAAACTTTGGGATCTGATACTAAATTTTTCTTGGCTGAATGAAATCACCTTGGAATCAGTGACTTCATTGTTCTCCATTTTACACTTCTTTGAATAACAGTCTGAGTATGTTTCATTTGTTGTCATAACTTTTGTAGTTTAAGAAAGTCTCACCTCACGATAGTGCAATAGGTAGTGTTAGGATTTGCTAATGTTCTCTGTGACAAACCATTCTGGAGGTGTCAGAAAATAAATAAAATCTGAGATTTCTTCTCTCCTATGTGGTACCCAGATATTCTGTTTTAGAAATTTCTGGGTGGAGCTCATAACTTAAATGTTTATTTTGTCATGGTTCGAGAGGCAGTAAGCAAGATATCAGAGACACTCCTCTCCCCAAGGCTGTGCTTGCCTAGAACAAATTGTTTTGTGTCTATATATATCCATTATTTCAGTACACATAAACTTGTCAAATACAATCGTACAAAATACAATACATGGGAGTCTTTTTTAAAAAACAAGAGTTTATTTAGTAGCCAAGCTTTTTATATAGTTTAGTGTTTTGATTGGTGATTGTTTTTACTTAAAATACTATTCAGAGGAGTTTTTCTTTAACTGGAAAGGCCAGAGTCAAAATTATATGAGATAGCTACACTGTATGAAAAGCATTCTTTCCTAGACTAGTACTTTCTAAATTCAGATGAAGTATCTGAACTATCCCAGGAACTTGAGACATGCATGCAATCCCTAATACTAGCTGCTTGGAGAGACACCAGCCAGTAGCAACCAGCTTGCCTTGCTTAGAGAATCTTGAGGGACATTTGTCTACTGATAACATATCCATTTTGTGTGTTTTTCTTCAGGTGATGCAGACAGAAAGCATTGTAAATTTAAGCCTGATCCCAATATCCCTCCAACCTTCAGTGCCTTCAATGAAGATTATGTTGGAAGTGGGTGGTCACGAGGACACATGGCTCCAGCAGGAAATAACAAATTTTCAAGTGTAGGCATACTTTGGGGGAGGGATGGGAATATCAGTGCAAGTTACTATGTTTCTTTCTTTACAGAAAGCCATGGCTGAAACCTTTTACCTTTCTAACATTGTGCCTCAGGATTTTGATAATAATTCTGGATATTGGAACAGGTGAGGGATGAGAGTTTTAAAAACATGATTCTGAATATCATACATTTTTTTATTTGTTTTTCAGAATAGAAATGTACTGTCGAGAGCTGACAGAAAGGTTTGAAGATGTTTGGGTGGTATCTGGGCCTTTGACCTTACCTCAGACTAGAGGCGATGGAAAGAAAATAGTTAGTTACCAGGTAAGGATGTTTAATAGTCAGGTTTATGTTATTGGCATCACTAATATGGCTGCTTTGTTTTTAGGTGATTGGCGAGGACAACGTGGCAGTCCCCTCACACCTTTATAAGGTAATCCTGGCCCGCAGAAGCTCAGTATCTACCGAACCACTGGCGCTAGGGGCCTTTGTGGTACCCAATGAAGCCATCGGCTTCCAGCCCCAGTTAACTGAATTCCAAGTGAGCCTCCAGGACCTAGAGAAGTTGTCAGGACTGGTGTTTTTTCCTCATTTGGATAGAACTAGTGATATCCGGAATATCTGCTCTGTGGACACCTGTAAGCTCCTGGATTTCCAGGAGTTCACCTTGTACTTGAGTACAAGAAAGATTGAAGGAGCCCGATCAGTGCTCAGACTGGAAAAGATCATGGAAAACTTGAAGAATGCAGAGATTGAACCAGATGATTACTTTATGAGTCGCTATGAGAAGAAGCTAGAAGAACTCAAAGCTAAGGAGCAGTCAGGAACCCAGATAAGAAAGCCATCCTAGTTTTTATCTCAAGATGTGTCATACCGTCTGTAATGAAGCAGGCATGCCCTCTTTAGGCTAACATATTTTAGTGGCTTTGCTTTTTGCTTTTTAAAAAGTTTTTCTCTTTAAGAGATGTGGTCTCGCCGTGTCATCCAGGCTGGAGTGCAGTGGTGGAATCATAGCTCACTATAGCCTCAAACTTCTGGGCTTAAGCAATCCTCCTGCCTCTGCCCCCTGAGCAGCTGGGACTACAGGCACACACCATCACCCTCAGCTACTAGTGGCTTTGCTTTAAAGAAACAGTGGAATCCTAAATTTATGACTAAAAATTCCCCCAAAAGATGAAAGATCTACAATGTTTTTGTCAGTATTATATTTGACTCAGGAACTAATTATTAAGGGAGCTTTGACACCTGCAGATGGAGGGCTGATCTTGTGTCAAGTTAACAGGAAGACTGCCCACAGATGACACTGCATTTGTATCCCTGTGGATGTAGAGTATTGGGAAGGCATTTGTTTAGTTTCATGCCTCCAAACCATGCATTGTCTGTGATGTATCTGCCCAGCCTTCTCAGAACTCAATGTTGTACATTTTTCCCTCTAGGACCTGAATTGGTCTTGGAGGCAGCTTTTAGAAATCCTCTGTGTAGTTCCTGTCCACATGCACTATATATTTGTTTCTTTTTTCTCCTCTCATGAATCTGCTCGTTTCTCTACTTCTGTCTACGTAGAAGCACTCAGCAACTAGTTTCTGCTCATTAAATGTGTTCTATATACTAGGCTCAGTGCTTTACATGTGTTGTCTCACAATGACTCTCTGAGGTAAATACACTATCCCCATTTTACCTGTGAGAAAATTGAGGCTTAGAGAGCTTAGTGTCTTACCTGAGTTTCACTTTTCCAAAGTAGTCATCCACAAAGTATGAGGCAGACAGATCTAAGAGAAGAAAGACAGCTGAGGTAGATTCAAATCTTTTCTGACATGGATGGTGGCTTTTTACTCAGAAATATATACCTATTTCCATGGGTATTTGTGGGCCTGAGGCATGCTTGGCAAGAAGAGTCTGGTTTCTCGTCTGCTATGCAAGCCAAAGGGACTTTAATGTTCTTTGAATTGAACCCTCCTTAGCTCTGTGGAAAGAGACAGTCAGGAATATTTGGGAATTAGACGGCAATACTTTGTGGGGTTTATTAGAGCCCATGCTTGCCTCCAGAGATACAGTTCTTTTAGTGACCAGATACTGCCAAATTGATGTGTTCTTGCTTTCCAGGTGAGCTTTTTGTTCTTAAGATTAAGAAACCTATGAAGGATCTGCAGCCAGGCATGGTGGCTCAGGCCTATAATCTCAGCACTTTGGGAAATCGAGGTGGGTGGATCGCTTGAGCCCAGGAGTTTGAGACCAGCCTGGGCAACATAATGAAACCCTATCTTTACAAAAAAATACAAAAATTAGCTGGGCGTGGTGGTGCACACCTGTAGTCCCAGCTACTCGGGAGGCTGAAATGGGAGGATTGCTTGAGCCTGGCAGGTCAAGGCTGCGATGGGACATGGTCATGCCACTGGACGCCAGCCTGGGCCACAGAGGGAGACCCTGTCTCAAAAAAAGAAAAGAAAAAAGAAAAAGGTCTGCCCACAAAATCACTAGCTTATTATTTGCTTCCTGTGTGCCTGCTTGTCTACCTAGCATAGTAGGCCAAAGGTCCAAAGGCATTTAGCATTCCTAGGGGAAATTGTGGCTGTTTTTCTGAGCCAGATCTCTTGATTTGGGTTTACACGGAGTCCTTTCATGGACTATCCTGAGTATTGTCAGTAAAACGTCTTGGGGCATAAGAACTTGTCTGAATCTGTCATACATACCACTGCTGTCTTTTCCGAGTGGTATTACAAGAAAGATTTTTGTGGTGTGTTTGTTCTAAGAGAAATGCCAAGGCTTTCAGATAAAGATAAGATGATAATGATTGACATTGTTCTGCTCTTTTATTTGGGTAAA